GCTGCCCACGCTGGAGTGCAGTGGTGCAATCATAGCTCACTGCATCCTTGAACTCCTGGCTCAAGCAATCCTCTTGCTTTGGCCTCCCAAAGTGTTGGAATTACACGCGTGAGCCACCATGCCTAGCCTTAGCAGTCCATTTCTAACCTCTTTACAACAATCTCCTTGCCATTCTCCCAGCTAACTTCTACACATTATTCAGATTCAGCATTCAGCTTAGATATTACCTAATTTAGAAGCTTCCCCTGATTGAATTGAGTGCCCTTTCTTTGTATCACTTTGTCCTTTCTCCTGTATCCCTCAATGCTTTTCTCCTGTACTTATCATATTATACCGCAATTTTGTTGTTAACTTATTCTGTCTTTTGCACTGGATTATAAAGCCCTTTAGTGGAGGAATTATGTCGGTCTCAATGCTGAATATTTTAAGTCTACTGTAGTACTCGGTACATAGTAGTTGCTCAACGAATATTTGTTAAATAAATGAGTCTTAAGTCTGGAAGAACTTGCAAAGTTCTTTACCAGGTTGCTGGTAAAGCAACCTGACCTTTCTTTCAGGGAACTGTCAGCAACACAAGCCATGAATACCAACGCAAAACAGACTCTCACTGTAGATCACACGGGAAAAAATAAAATAAAAAGGTAAAATCCTTAACGGTGGTAGTATTTAAATGACCATATACTGCTTAGTAAGAAATCCTGGGGTCATTTTCAAGGTCCCCCATTTCCTACTTTTGTTAAGCTGGGTCAAGTCTCTTTAAACTTTCTCCGTTTTCTTGTCCATAAAAAGAGTATACTAGGTAAGTCTTCTGTCTACCTCGGGACTTCTGTAAGTATCATAAGAGATGTTTTATATGACAACACTTCACAAACGTTTAGTAAAACGCTGCAAAATGTTTGTAGCTGGCTATAAACAAGATCATGCAGATTGGGTTCCTGAGCCAACAAACCCAAAGAAGACCGGTTGCTAGGAAGAGAAAGCCGAGCGTTGCTCCGTGACGTCATCACTCCGCGCCACCCGCGACAGTTTCCCAGCAGGGCTCACAGCAGCGTTCCGCGTCATGGGGATTTGGCAGCGTCTGCTGCTTTTTGGTGGGGTGTCGCTCCGGGCTGGTGGCGGGGCCACTGCCCCGCTTGGGGGAAGCCGAGCGATGGTTTGTGGGCGCCAGGTCCGTGGTGCTGCAGGGCAGGGGGAAGCGGGAAACGGCTTTTTATTATTATTATTTTTTAAAGTTGTCTGGCGCCGGGAGTGAGACCCTAAAACAAAGAAGAACACAAATCATGTCCCGAGGACTTCCAAAGCAGAAACCGATAGAAGGTGTTAAACAAGTTATAGTTGTGGCTTCTGGAAAGGGTGGAGTCGGAAAATCTACTACAGCAGGTATTATAGGATATTAATTCTATTCCTGATTACTAAATTCAATTACTTTTTTTGTTTCTTACAGTGAATCTTGCACTTGCACTAGCAGCGAACGATTCGGTAGGTGTTTATTAATAGAAATATTAATTTATTTTGTTTTATATTTTTATTTATTTTTTTACAGTCCAAGGCCATTGGTTTGCTAGATGTGGATGTGTATGGACCTTCAGTTCCAAAGATGATGAATCTGAAAGGAAATCCGGAATTATCACAGAGTAAGTAAAGAAGGGATAAATATTATAATAATGTTCTAAAAGAGAGGATTTTTTTTTTTTCCAGGCAACCTAATGAGGCCTCTCTTGAATTATGGTATTGCTTGGTGAGCATATATATATTTTTAATGTTACTTTTAAATTAGTTGTATTTTTATGTTACTGTTGCAGTATGTCTATGGGCTTTCTGGTTGAAGAAAGTGAACCAGTAGTTTGGAGAGGCCTTATGGTAATGTCGGCCATTGAGAAATTGTTGAGGCAGGTAAGAATATTGCTTTAAATATCATTTTATCATAATTTATTTTTCTTGTAATATTTTTTTCAAGTGTTATATGAGAGTTAGCCTGGCCTCAAAAAGTAAGTTGGAAAGTACTTTCCTCTTCTGTTTTGTGAAATATCTTGTGTAAAAAATTTATTAGCTTTGGTTTAAATGTTGGTATTTGAAGGAATTTATCGGTGAAACCCAGGCTTGGCGTGCTTTGTTTTGTTTTGGGTTGGTAGAACATTTTTGATGACTAATTCTATTCAGATTTTAAATTTTATCTTGTTTTAATTATGTTAAATTGTGTTTTATAGGAATTTGTTTCTTTTACTTTAATTGTATAATGTACACATGAAATTTGTTCATAATATTTTCTTATGTTTTTAAATGGATATGGGATGTAGCAGTGTTCCCTCCTTATTTCTAATGTTAGTAATTTGTTTATTTTTCTCTTTTATTCTTGATTGTTCTTGCCAGATGTTTATAAACTTTACTGGTTTTTTTTTTCAAAAAAACCGACTTTTCACCCTTAGACGTTTTTCTGTCATATGTTTGTTTCTTATTTCATTGTTTCTGCTTTTATCATTATTATTTCCTTCCTTTCATTTGTATCAGGCTAATATACCCTTCTTTTTCTAGCTCTTAAGGTAGGCAGTTAAATAATTGATTTAAATTTTTTTTTAAATACAAGCAGTTAAGGCTATAAATTTATCTCTTAGGCGTTGCTTAAACTTTCACAAATTCTGATACGTTGGTGTTTTCATTGTCATTCAGTTAAAAGTAGTTTCTAATTTCCTTCTTTTGCCTACAAATATTTTTGGTATGTTGTTTAATATCTGAACATTGGAAGATCTTCTTAATAACTTAATGGCATTGATTTCTAGTGTAATTTTGTTTTGGCTAGAGAATACACTCTGTAATATTTCAGTGTTAAAATGTTTTGAGATTTTCTTTTTGTGGACCAGCACCAGCATGCGATCCATCTTTGTGAATATTTCATACGCTTTTGGAACGACTGCATTTTTAAATTATTTTGGTTAATGTTCTTTAAATATGATTTAGGTCAGGTTGGTTGACAGAGTTCACATTTTTTTGTAACTTTATTGATTTGTCTAGTTACTGTATAAATTAATGAGAGAGGAGTGTTAACATCTCCAGGTATGATTGTATATTTGCCCATTTCTCTCTCTATTTCAATTTTTACTTAATATATTTTGGAGTTCTGTTATACTCTCATATGTTTTGAATTGTTATGTATTCGTGGTGAATTTGCCCTTTTGTTGTTATGAAATACTCCTCTATATCTCTGGTAAATTCTTCATATTGAAGTCTACTTTATCTGATACTAATATAGCCACATTTGCTTTTCTTATGCATATAATTTCATGGAATGTTTTAATTCTTTTACTTTTAACCTTCTATTTCATTATATTTAAAGTGAGTCTCTTGATTTCAACATTTAGTTGTATCTTACTGTTTTATCCAGTTTGATAATCTTTGCCTTTTAATTGGAATGCTTAGTTTATTTACATTTAGTATAATTATTAATGGTTGGGTTTCAGTCTACCATTTTGATTTTTTCCTCATATGTTTCATCTGTTTTTTTCTTTTTTCTTACGTTCTTTGAATAAATGAAATATTTCTTGAATTCCATTTAAATTCTCCATTAGGTCCTTAGCTATCTATCCCTCTTGGTATTATTATTCTATGACTGCTTTAGGGATTATAATATGTTTTCTTATCACAGCCTTCTTAAAGAAAAGTTAATATTGTGCTATTTAATATGTAGTTAAGAATGCTGTGTCTCAGTCCATTTAGTGTTGCTATAAAGGAATACCTGAGGCTGGGTAATTTATAAAGAAAAGAGGTTTATTTGGCTCATGGTTCTACAGACTGTACAAGAAGCATGGCACCAACATCTGCTTCTGGTGAAGGTTTCAGGCTGCTCCCACTCATGGTGGAAGGCAAAGGAGAGCCAGTATATGCAGAGATCACCTGACAAGAGAGAGGAAGTGAGGCGGGGAGGAGGTGCTAGGTTCCTTTTTTTTTTTTTTTTTGACAACGAGCTCTTGTAGAAACTAATAGAGTGAGAACTCTCATTACTTTAAGGATGGCACCAAGCTGTTTATGAGGGATCCTCTTCCATGACCCAAGAACCTCCCACTAGATTCCACCTCCAACATTGGAGATACAATTTCAACATGAGGTTTAGAGAGACATCTATCCAAACTATAGCACCCTGTAACAATACAGTACCATTCACCATCTCCTATATTTTATTGTGATATATTTTAACTATACATCCATTATAAATCTCACATACAGTGCTATAAAACTTATTTAATCATCTTTTAAGCTAGTTAATAAAACAATCTTTTTTTTTTTTTTTTTTTTTTTGTGAGACAGGGTCTCACTCTGTCACTATGCTGTAGCTCAATGGCATAATCTAGGCTCACTGCAACTTCCGCCTCCTTGGTTCAAGCAGTTCTCCTGCCTCAGCCTCCCAAGTAGCTGGGATTACAGGCCACCACATCCAGCTAATTTTTGTATTTTTAGTAGAGACGGAGTTTCACCATTTTGGCTAGGATGGTCTCGATCTCCTGACCTCGTGATCTGCCCGCCTCAGCCCCCCAAAGTGCTGGGATTACAGGCGTGAGCCACCGCGCCCGGCTGCCAAAACAATCTTTTTTATTTACCTACACACTTGCTATTTCAGTACTTTTCAATTTTTCTTTAGATCTGAGTTTAATCTGGTACTGTTTTTCTTTATCTTAAAAATCTTCATTTTTTTTCTATGTTGTGGGTCTGCTGGTGATGAATTTTCTCAGTTTTTATTTATTGGAAATGTCTTTATTTTTCCCTCCTTATTTTCACTGCATATAGAATTTTGAGTTGACATTTTAAATTCAAGTCTTAAATGATGTTCCACTGTCCTCTGGCCTTCAACTGCTACTACCATAGTAGTAGTTTCTTTAGTTGTTCTGTGAGTAAGGTGGTTTTTTCTCTGGCAGTTTTCATAATTTCCTTGATATCTTTGGGTCATTTTTCTTGCCTATCCCTTAAATATTGATGCTTTCCAGAATTACATCCATAGCTCAATAGCTAAGGGCATGGACTCAGAAGTCACATCTGCCTGAGTTTATTCCATTTTCAATATCTAATAGCTGTGTGACCTTGGGCAGAAACTTCTCTGAGCTTTTGTTTTCTCATCTGTAAATGGGGTTGATGGTAGTTACCTCATCATGGGGATTAAATGAGTTAATATGTGTCATATGCTTAGGAAACCTAGTGTCATGTACATGGGTTTTGTAATTATTTTATTTTGTCTGGGTATACTTTTTTTTCACATTTTAACTTATCTTCAATTAAGATGTATTTTGCAATTGATGGCTTTTCAGCATTGCTTTATCCCTGTATTGAAGTGGGGTCCTTTCAGAAAGGTTTTGTATCGTTTTTGCAGTCACCTGGAATGCTTTAACCTGAGGCACTTTCAATTTAATTATCCGTTAGAAGTTTTGGGGACCACTCTGGTGGTATGAATACAGATCGGAAAGCTGCATGTATACCAACTGGTGGTTCATGTTGTTAAGGAGGTGTTTTCTCCCCTCTGCCATGGCCCAAGTTGAGAGATTTCTTTCTAAATTGTGGATTTATATATTATTTATCTTTGGTTTAAGATGATGTAGTCCTTTGGGATCCTAGCTTTATGTAGGATTCTCCTATTAGACCCCAATTTATCTTAGGTGTTTTTTTCGTTTAGTGCTACACAAAATAATGATGCATCTTATAATTAGTGGTGTATTAGATTTGTTGATGTTATAATGGGTATCAACATTGTTACCAGCATTATCCCTGAGACACCTCTTCTGTCATGGCTTGAATTAATGTTGATTATAGTAAGGGAAAGTAATGAATTGAGGACTTCTCTTTGGTTAACATTCATATTTGGAGGTGTGTGATTTAGTGGGAGGAAAAGGAGTTAGTAAACAGGAAAAGAAGTAGTTCAAAAGGTAGGAAAAAACTAAGGATACTAATGTCATGAAGATTAAAGGTTTGGAGCAATGGTTTTCCAACATATCTGTATATTAGAATCATCTAGGGATTTTAAACAATTTTCAAATTTCAGCTCACACCTCAGACCAATTAAATTACAAATCCTGGGCATGTGACCCAGGCATTATCACTTTTGGAACTGTCCACCTGATTCCAGTCTGTGGACAAGTTTGGGAATCACTGGTGTGGAGAGTTTTAAGAATGATAGGTCAGGGAGAACAAGGATTGAGATAGGGCAAGGGAATAATAGATGTTCGGTGGAAATTTGTAAACCTTAACTAGAACAGGGAATGAAAAAAGATTATAGGGGTTTAAGAATACATTTATAACAATACTATGTAGGTAGAGGTGTATTCTACCTATATAGAGAGTATTGTATTCTAAAATAGGCCATTCAAGAATTTGGGGGCTGGGTGAGGGAAAGGAAAGGAAAATAGGATGGTAGCTTAAGGAGGAGTGGTATATTAAATTAAAGCCTTTTTTTTTCTTAAAGAGGACAGCCATACCTTTTACAAGGTGAAAGGATTCAGTGAAGAGGCAGTGAAAATTATAGAAAATGAGAGGATTGTTTTAAAAAATTATGAAAAAGGCAAAAGGGAATAGGATTAAAGGTCAGAGAGGTAAGTTATTTTTGAAAAAGAAGTTCTTCCAAATTTGTGTTTGGAATAGAAAAAAAGGGCAGATAAAGTAATCCCATCCTACCTGACACTAAAAAGAAGTTAACAAAAGGTATTCTTCCCAGTAGACGGGAAAAGATGGTGCATTTATTCAATAGAGCAGTGATGCACAGTTTTTAGTGTTCATGAAAATTACATGGAGAACTGATTTAAAATTCAAATTTATAGGCTTTCTATTCCACTCTCCCACTTGAAGATTTTTATTCAGTAGGTCCCAGGTATGGCCAAGGAATTCACATTTTAATTAGATTATTCCAGGTGACTCTAATGCTGGTGGGTCTAAAATCAGGCTTAGGCATACAATGGTACAGAGGCAGTTCTTTTTAACTGCTTTCAGAGGAATTAAAAAAAAGAGAGATGAGGAGATGAATGATAAGACCCCTGTGTAGCAGCAAAGGCCTACTGGATGCTGAATATCAAAATTTTTACTTTTGCCAAGTTTTTATGACTGTTTTCAATAACTCTTTGAAGCCTGCAAGGTGACATGGGTAAACCTTTTGTTAGATCTAGGATTAGTAACTGGTGTGGCAGAAAGTCCAAAGGAGAAAAATATCCAGGGAATTAATGAGTGGAACACTGAAGTCCTGGTTTCAAGAAAGACAGGTAGTCAAGAGGGATCAGGAGACTGGGTAAAATTGGAGAGATCAAATATGAAACACCTGGAATGAGGAAGAAGCAATTCAGTAGCTGGTAGAAGAAAAGGTGTGAAAAGTGATGGATAAGTTGGTTGTGTTCAGAGGAGGGATATTAGAAACTTAGGCTTTTCTAAAAAATAAAAGAATTTGGAAATGAGGTTATGTGAGGAAAATCAGGTCTCTAGCAAAGCAATAAAAATGTCAAGGATCAAAGTATCACACACTGGGAGCAGGGTTGCCAGGTAATATGTTGGATGCCCAGTTAAGTTTGAGCATCAGACACGCAATGAATAATTTGGGATCTGCCTTTTCTCCATATCCTCGCCAGCATTTGCTATTGCTTTTCATAACAACATGGAATGCTTCACAAATTTATGTGTCATCCTTGTGCAGGGGCCATGCTAATTTTCCCTGTATCATTTCAATTTTAGTATATGTGCTGCTGAAGTGAGCACTTGGGATCTGTCCATACTAAAATATTATTCAGTATGGCTGGGCACTGTGGCTCACACCTGTAATCCCAGTGCTTTGGAAGACCAAGGTAGGAAGATCACTTGAGGCCAGGCGTTTGAGACCAACACGTGCGACATCGCAAGACTCTATCTCTACAAAAAATAAAAAACAGCTGGGCATGGTTGCATGTACCAGTAGTCTTGCTATTTGGGAGGCTGAGATGGGAGGACTGGTTGAGCCTAGGAATTTGAGATTGAAGTGAGCTGTGATCATGCTGCTGCACTCCAGCCTGGGCAACAGAGTGAGACCCTGTTTCAAAAAAAAAATTCATTGTGTATCTCATATTCAGGCATAAATGACTTTGAGTTTCCTGTATAACTGTGTTTGAACTGTTTGAGTCCACTTATATGAGGATTTTTTTCAGTTAACCACATTGGAAAATTTTTTGCAGATTTGGAACAACTTGAAAAAACTTGCAGATGAACCATGTATCTTAGAAATATCAAAAAATTAATAAAACATCACATATGTCATGAATGCCTAAAATATATGTTGATACTAGTGTATTTTATCATGTACTACCTAAAGTATACACAAATCTATTATAAAAGTTAAAATTTATCAAAACTTATGCATACAAAACTTACACACTGTGCATGGTGCCATTAGCAGTCAAGAGAAATGTAAACAAATGTACAGATGTAGTACTACGTTATAACTGCATAAAATTCACTGTACTACATACTATACTGCTGTGATAATTTTGTTAGCTACCTCCTGTTGCTATTGTGGTGAGCTCAAGTGTTGTGAGTATCCACTTAAAATGCTGTGTGCTAATGATCTCTGCGTGAGCAGTTCATTTCTCCAATCAATTATTACAGTAAAAAGTTATGTCTTAGAGTTTTCATGTATTTTTCATTGTGTTTAACATAATACCGTGAACCTTGAATAACACCATGGGACCATGTGAAGTGCCACTAGTGATGCTGGAAGTCTCTGAAGAAGTAGAGGAAAATCACAACATTACAAAAAAAAGTTGAATTGCTTGATATGTACCATAGAATGAAGTCTGCAGCTGCAGTTGCTTGCCATTTCAAGATAAATGAATCCAACCTAAGGACCATTGTGAGAAAAGATAAGAAAATTTGTGAAGTTGTTGCTGCAGCTACATTATCAGGCATGAAAACCTTGCACATTTTGCCAAATACCTTTTTACTTTGTATTGAAAATGCAGCTTATATATGAGTGCAGGATTGCTATAGTAAAGCATGCCTGTAGACTCTAATATTATTCAAGAAAAAAATGAAGTCATTATATAACAACTTAAAGCAAAAGATAGCTGAAGAATCTAAAGGTGGAGAATTTAATGCCAGCAAAGTATGGTTTGATAATTTTAGGAAGAGGTTTCCCTTAAAAAAATATCAATGTAACAGGAGAGGCAGTTTCTGCCAGCCAAGAGGCAGCAGATGAGTTCGTGGACATCATTAAGTAAATCACTGGGCCAGGCGCGGTGGTTCACGCCTGTAATCCCAGCACTTTGGCAGGCCGAAGTGGGCAGATCATGAAGTCAGGAGTTTGAGACCAGCCTGGCCAACATAGCAAAACCCCGTCTCTACTAAAAATACAAAAAGTTAGCCAGGCGTGGTGGTGGGCGCCTGTAATCCCAGCTACTCGGGTGGCTGAGGCAGGAGAATCGCTCGAACCTAGAAGGCCGAGGAGGTTGCAGTGAGCTGAGATTGCGCCATTGCACTCCAGCCCGGGCAACAGTGTGAGACTCCATCTCAAAGAAAAAAAAGAAAAAAAAAAAAAAAAGAAAATCTTTGAGGAGAAAGGCTATCTGCCTGAACAGGTTTTTGTTGTTGTTTTTTTTTTTTTTTAACTTTTAGGTTCAGGGGTTCAGATAAGGGTTTGTTATATAGGTAAACTCATTTCAGGGGGGTTTGTTGTACAGATTATTTCATCACCCAGGTACTAAGCCTAGTACCCAATAATTATTTTTCTTTTCCTCTCCCTCCTCCCGCCCTCCACCCTCAAGTAGGCCCCAGTGTCTGTTGTTCCTCTCTTTGTGTCCATGTGTTCTCATCATTTAGCTCCTACTTAAAAGTGAAAACACGTGGTATTTGGTTTTCTGTTCCGGCATTAGGTTGCTAAGGATAGTGGCCTACAGCTCCATCCATGTTCCTGCAAGAGACCTGATCTCATTTTTTTTTTTTGTGGCTGCATTGTATTCCATGGTGTATATGTACCATCTTTTCTTTATTCAGTCTACCATTGATAGGCATTTAGGTTGATTCCGTGCCTTTGCTATTGTGAATAGTGCTGCAGGGAACATACAAGTGCATGTGTCTTTATGGTAGAATGATTTATATTCTTTAGGGTATATACCCAGTAATGGGATTGTTGGGTTGAATGGTAGTTTTGTTTAGCTCTTTGAAGAATCACCATACTGCTTTCCACAATGGTTGAGCTAATTTACACTCCCATCAACAGTGTATATATAAGTGTTCCCTTTTCCCCCCACCCTTGCCAGCATCAGTTATTTTTTGACATTTTAATAATAGCCATTCTGACTGGTGTGAGATACTGTCTCATTGTGGTTTTGATTTGCATTTCCTTAATGATCAGTGATGTTGAGCTTTTATTCATATGCTTGTTGGCTACACATATGTCTTCTTTTGATAAGTGTTCATGTCCTTTGCCCACTTTTTAATGGAGTTTTTTTTTCTTGTAAATTTGTTTAAGTTCCTTACAGATGCTGGATATTAGACCTTTGTCAGATGCATAGTTTGTGAATATTTTCTCTCATTCTGTAGGTTGTCTGTCTAGTCTGTTGATAGTTTCTTTTGCTGTGCAGAAGCTTTTAAGTTTAATTAGATCCGCCTGTCAATTTTTGCTTTTGTTGCGATTGCTGTTGACATCTTCGTCATGAAATCTTTGCCATTCCTATGTCCAGGATGGTATTGCCTAGGTTATCTTCCAGGGTTTTGATAGTTCTGGGTTTTACATTTAAGTCTTTAATCCATCTTGAGTTGATTTTTACATATCATATAAAGAAGGGATCCAGTCTGAATCTTCTGCATATGGCTAGCCAGTTATCTCAGCACCACTTATTGAATAGGGAGTCCTTTCCCCATTGTTTTTTTTTTTTGTCAGCATTGTTAAAGATCAGATGGTTGTAGGTGTGTGGCCTTATTTCTGGGCTCTCTATTCTGTTTCATTGGTCTATGTGTCTATTTTTGTACCAGTGCCATGCCTTGAACAGGTTTTTAATGCAGGTGGAATTGACTCATTCTGGAAAAAAAAAATGCCACAGAGGACACTTATTAGTAAGGAAGAGAAGTGAGCACCAGGATTTAAGACAGGAAGGGCTAGGCTAACCCTATTATTTTGTGCCAGTGCAGTTAGGTTTATGATCAGGGCTGCCCTTATCTATAAAGCTGCTAACCTCTGAGCCTCAAAAGGAAAAGATAAACACCAGCTGCCAGTCTTTGGGTTGGACAACAATAAAATTTAGTGATAACCCCTTTTCTGGATTGGGTCCACTGACGTGTTTTCCTTGAAGTCAGGAAGTACCTTACCAATAAGGTACTGCCTTTCAAAATTCTTTCGATATTGGACAATGCCCCTGGCCACCCAGAACCATATGAGTTCGACATGAAAGGTGCTGAACTGGTCTTCTTGCCCTCAAACACAACATCTTTAATGTATCCTCTAGATCAGGGGGTTGTGAGGACCTTTAAGGCTCATTATGCAGGATACTCTATGGAAAGGATTGTCAGTGCTATGGAAGAGAACCCTGGTAGAGAAAAAATCATGAAAAAGCTGTTAAAGCTATCAAGCCCAAAAGAAATTCCTGCTGGAGAAAAGCTGTGTCCAAATGTTGTTCATGACTTCACGGAATTTATGACAGAGTCAATCAGGAAAATCATGAAAGAGATTGTGGATATGGCATAAAAGATGAGGGATGAAGGGTTTCAGATATGCACCTCAGAGAAATTCAAGACCTTGTAGACGCCACACCAGAGGAATTAACAGGAGACAACTTGTTGGAGATGAGTGCTTCTGAACCAGTGCCAGACGATGAGGAAGAATTAGTAGAAGAAACTGTGCCAGGAAACAAATTGACATTAGACAACATGGCATAAGGATTTTGATTATTCAAGACTGCTTTTGGCTTTTATGACATGGACACTTCTATGATGCGGGCACTGAAACTAAAGCAAACAGAGGAAGAAGGATTGGTACCATATGGAAACATTTTTAGAGAAAAAAAAATCAGAAATTACGATGTATTTCCATACACTAATACTGAGCCCCCTAAGTACTTCTCATGGGAAGAGCCAAAGAAGTTTGTCACTGCCACCCCTAAGACAGCAAGACCATTCCCACCTCTTCCTCCTTTTCCTCAGCCTACTCAATGTGAAGATCACGAGGATGAAGACTTTTCTGGTGATCCACTTCCACTTAATGAATAGTAAATATATTTTCTCTTCCTTAATAACATTTTCTTTTCTCTAGCTTACTTTATTGTAAGAATACAGAATATACTATAACACAAAATATGTGGTAATGACTGACTATGCTATTGGTAAGGCTTCTGATCAACAGCAGGGTATTAGTAAAGTTTTTTGGGAGTCAAAAGTTATATGCATATTTTTGACTGTGAGGGGATCAGTATTTCTAAGCTCTGTGTTGTTCAAAGGTCAATTGTACTATTATTTGCTAAATCTGGTAACCCTAGATGGAAGTGATGTTTCTTAAAAAAGACAGGAAGGTGGGTAATAGTCAGGTTGGGAGAAGGCAGACATAATGATGCAGTGGAGCTGAATTGCTTGAGAATAAGAGTTTGAGGTAATATTAAGGGAATATGTTTAGCCCAGAGTGGCAGGCTCGTGAGTAGTGGAAATGAGGCGAACATTAGAGTAGGAGGTGGGGTGAAGAATTATACCAGGACGGGGCAGTCTTGCCAGGATTGTTCCTTGTAATTTCATTAAGGAAGATGGTTTGTCAATGCCTTTACCAACCTCTGCAGCTTCTTCTGAAGGATAACTTATTTTTTAGGATACATGAAGTCTCTTGGTTTCAACTGGCCACTGTTTGGTAATCTGCATAATTTCACCATATGTCCTTCTAACCTCATCTGCTAGAAGGAAGGGAAAAGATTGATGGATAAATATGGTGTATGTTCATGAATGCATTTTGTGATGCCTTGGGAAAAAAGCATGTCAGGATATATATATTTTTTTAAAGTTAACTTTAGGATCTATTAGGAAAAATAGGCAGATATATGCTAGGATGTTATTTTGAGTATTAGATTTATCAGTATGTGTTGCTTTTTATTCTCTTGATATTTGAAACAATTTCCTTTTATTTTCTATTTTGACTTTAATAATTATAGGTGTAAACATCTAATACATTTCACTCAATGAATAACTGATAATTTAAAATTTTTCTGTTGTTAAGATTCCTGATTAGTATTTTTTTTCCTCCTGAATTGTGCTCCTGAACATAGATATAATTAGTTTAATGCAAATGAGAAAAGTCTTTTCTTAGAATCTTTGTGTTTTAAACTATGTGATATTGAAAAAACCAACTTTAGTTATTAGAAAAAAGCCACAGAAAGAAAAACTTCAAAGGCTACTGTGATGTCAGCACCTGCTGTGGTCATAGTGTAAACCCTGGAGACCAGGGATTTTGGCAGCAGTTTTAGTGCTTTTAGTTCAATCTTCAGTATCCCCAAATGTGAAGCAGATGCCAGTTTTCTTCTCTAGGCTTCTGATAATGGCATATAATGAGTTGGTTGTTTCCTAGCAACTAAAGAAGCAGTTTCACTTTAGCTGATCCTGCAATAGAAATGAGACATTTTCCCTTGATAGTTGTTATTAGTGATTTCCCTGACAATGGAATTTCACTTTTGAATAAGGAATATTCTCAGCTTTTGGTTTCCTAAAGAATTTTGATTCTGAGTTGCGCTAAGCTCTGCTTAATCCTGTATAAAATGAAAAAAAGAAATTGAGTCCCCTAAGTACCTCTCATGGGAAGAGCCAAAGGAGTTTGATACATAGTTTCTTAAATGGCAAGTGATTATACAAGAAGCTGTAATAGGTGTATTTTCTCAGTGTTTAACAGAATAATTAATGACCACATTCTTTTTTTTTTCCCTGCTTAATATTTGCAGCAGTAGAGGTTTCTTAGGTAATGGCCAATGTATGTCGAAATAAATATTGTAAGTTTTTATTACAAGTGCCATTTTGATATAAAGTCAGTATAAGGAAAACATATTTTAAAATCTATAACCCATTTGATTTCAAACAGTATTCTGTATTAGAAATTATTATTATACCCAATGATTTTAAAGGCTCTTAAAATAGTTCACTTTAAGGTGAATTGTGAAACAATTCAGTGTTTAAATATTAGTAGTTGTAAGGCATCCATAATTGACTGAATCATATCTAAATCCTTCTAATTTGAAAGTAGTAATAGATCTGGATATATTCAGCCTCTTAAGATATATGGAGGCATGAGAAAAATACTTCAGACGACCTTCTTTGTAGTCATTCATAGTTTAAATAGTTTCTAAGGAAATGATCCATTTTTCTTCCTTTGACATTATAAAACTAATATAAGTTACCATCCTCATCCACCTCATCCAAATTTATGGTATGATATATTAAGTTATGCCTAAGTGTCAGAGAGATAAAATATTAAATTATGTTCTTAAGATATTAAGTTAGCCATATCTAAATATACCAAAGAAATTTATTACCTTGCATGGAAAAGATTCATAGACTATGCATTAACTATAGGTGAAGTCATTGAATATTGTTATTGTCAGTTTGGGGCATGTGACCTTATTAATTTCTTTTTATGATTTTTGCATCATCAGGTACTCTAGCAGGCCTCATATTTTAAAAATGCTTTAAACATTAAGGAATGAGGAACATTAATTAATTCAGTTTTCAGTTGGACAGGGCGGTAGCCTTTTAGGCACCTAAGACAAAATTAAAAAAAAAAAAAAAAAAAAAAACCTTTAAACATGAGGTAGATTTTCTTTTCTTTTCTTTTTTTT